AGATGTGTGTTTCTGGGGTGTGGGTCAGGTGTGTGGGGTGCGGGTTAGGTGTGTGGGGTGTGTCTCAGGTGTGTGTGTGTCTGGGGTGTGTGTGAGGTGTGTGTCTGGATGTGTCTGGTGTTTGAAATGTGTGTTTCTGGGGGCTGTCAGGTGTGTGTCAGCTGTGTGTGTGTCTGAGGTGTGTGTGAGATGTGTGTTTGGATGTCTGGTATTTGATGTGTGTATTACTAGGGTGTGTGTGTCAGGTGTGTGTGAGGTGTGTGTTTGGATGTATCTGTTGTTTGAGGTGTTTCTGGGGTATGTGTGTCAGGTGTGTGGGGTGTGTGTGTCAAATGTGTGCCTGGGGTGTGTATCAGGTATATGTGTTGTTGGGTGTGTGTGAGGTGTGTGTCAGGTGTATGTTTCTGGGGGTGTGTCAGGTGTGTGTGTCACGTGTGTGTCAGGTGTGTGTCGGGTGTGTGTGAGGTGTGTGTTTGAATGTGGTGTTTGAGGTGTGTGATTCTGGGGGTGTGTCGGGTGTGTCAGGTGTGTGTGTGTCTGGGGTGTGTGTGAGGTGTGTGTGGTGTGTGTGTCGGGTGTGTGTTGGGTGTGTGTCTGGGGTGTGTGTGTCTGGGGTGTGTTTGGATGTGTCTGGTGTTCGAGATGTGTGATTCTGGGGTGTGTGTGTGTCAGGTGTTTGGGGTGTTTGTGAGGTGTGTGTGTGGGGGGTGTTTGTGTGAGGTGTGTGTCTGGGATGTGTGTGAGGTGTGTGTTTGGATGTGTCTGGTGTTCGAGGTGTGGTTTCTGGGGATGTGTCAGGTGTGTGTGCATCAGGTGTGTGTATGAGGTGTGTGGTGAGGCCCGAGCAGGGTCTGAGGGGCGCATGCGCGGCTCCCTAGCCGGGGCGGTGGGTGGGGGTAGAGGGTGCGGGACCAGAGTCGAGGCCCCGCCTCTAGCCGCGTTTCCATGGCGACCACAGCCTCGGTCTCGCAGCTGCAGCCCCCGCCCCGCCCGGCCGCGAAGCGTCTGGAACCGCATCCTCCGCATCCACATCCGCATCGTCGTCCTCCCCGACCGCGTCCTGCAGCAGCTGCCAGTGGAGCCGCCTGTGAGCTATTTCCACATTTCTTGCAGAATGTGTGTGGGCAGTGACTCTGTCTGTCTTTGGACAGGACAAGGACTGCCATCCACCATGGTGAAGCTGGGCTGCAGCTTCTCTGGGAAGCCAGGTAAAGACCCTGGGGACCAGGATGGGGCTGCCATGGACAGTGTGCCTCTGATCAGCCCCTTGGACATCAGCCAGCTCCAGCCGCCACTCCCTGACCAGGTGAGGGCCTGGGCCAGCGTGGGGGCCCTTCTCCTACTGAGGCCATGGCCATCTCTTTTCACAGGTGGTCATCAAGACACAGACAGAATACCAGCTGTCCTCCCCAGACCAGCAGAATTTCCCTGACCTGGAGGGCCAGAGGCTGAACTGCAGCCACCCAGAGGAAGGGCGCAGGGTAACCACACCCACCCCACCCACTGTGGGGACCGTGGCTGAGCCCCTCTCTGCCCTCCTGCCAGCTGCCCACCGCACGGATGATCGCCTTCGCCATGGCGCTACTGGGCTGCGTGCTGATCATGTACAAGGCCATCTGGTACGACCAGTTCACCTGCCCCGACGGCTTCCTGCTGCGGGTAAGGGGGCCAGGGCTCTGGTGGGGGGTGTAAACGCGCGACCTCCTGCTCCATGCCCCTCCAGGGCCCTGAGTTCTGAACTGGAGGCTGATCTTCGGTGTCCTGAAGCCATGGCTCCATTACAAACTGTCCGCAGTGTCCCCAACCGCAGAAGCGGGAGGGCCTGGGCCCGGGGCGCACAGGAGGGCTCAGCCCCACCGACCCTGACCCGGCCCCTCCCGCAGCACAAGATCTGCACGCCGCTGACCCTGGAGATGTACTACACGGAGATGGACCCCGAGCGCCACCGCAGCATCCTGGCGGCCATCGGGGCCTACCCGCTGAGCCGCAAGCACGGCACGGAGACGCCGGCGGCCTGGGGGGACGGCTACCGCGCAGCCAAGGAGGAGCGCAAGGGGCCCACCCAGGCTGGGGCGGCGGCGGCGGCCACCGAACCCCCCGGGAAGCCGTCGGCCAAGGCGGAGAAGGAGGCGGCGCGGAAGGCGGCCGGGAGCGCGGCGCCCCCGCCCGCGCAGTGACGTCTCCAGCCCCGCAGCCCGGCCCGGGGTAGGTGCGCGCCGCGGGGCTCCGGCCGGCTCCCGCTCTCAACCCTCGGGCTCTGTCTCCGCAGCGTCCTCCGCCAGCTCCTGTGACCAGCGCGTCTCCCGATGCTCTCCGCCGTGTTCGTGTCCCCAGGCGCCCTCGCTGCAGCCCCGCCCCCGTGGGTCTCTGACTCTGTCGCTTTTCTCTAAGTAAAGATTTCACGTCCACCGGAGGCTTCCATCTCTCCTGCGCGTCCTCTGCCGGGCTGGCCTTTCTCCCGCCCCCCACCCCGCCAGTTGTGAGTGAGGCCGGCATTGTGCTCCCCCCAGGGACCCCCGAAGGACCCAGGAGAGACCCCGTGGGGGGCAGCTCCCAGGAAGCCGTGGTGCGCCCAGGCGGAGCACGCGCATCCTCGCGCTGCGTGGTCCGGGCCTTGTCCAAGCCCCACCGGGATGTGCCTTAATGGCGGGGCTCCGGCCCACCCAGGGGAGCCTCGGGTCCATCCCTATCCGCTGCCCAGCCCCTTGTCCTGCTGGTTCCCCGACCCCCCGCCCCCATCTACCTGGTGCTGGGCCTGGGCCCCGGGCGTTCCCCCTCTGACAGGAGTGTCTGCCTCCCGGGGGACCCCTGGTTCTGGGCGGCACCCATGAGCAGCTCCTGCCTCCTAGATGTGTGGCCCACAGGCATAAATGACCAAGTGAAGAAAGGAGTGAATGGGGGCGTCTGAGTGGGGAGTGGGGCCTGATGAGGGGTGAGCTCTGGTTCCTGGGGGCTGGGGTCTCCCGTGTCCCTGGAGCCAGATGAAAGATGGTGAGGCTGAAACGCCAGGGGAGCCTGGAGCTGCCATGAGTCTCCCCCAGCATCCCCACCCCAGCCCCAGCATCCCCACCCCAGCCCCAGCATCCCCACCCCAGCCCCAGCCAACTCCCGGCACTGAACACTACAGGGAATGGACTTCCGGCAGATCTCACCCACCACCTGCACCACCCCAGCCAGCAGCAGCTCTGCAGCCCCGCCCACCCCAGCCAGCAGCAGCTCTGCAGCCCCGCCCACCCCAGCCAGCAGCAGCTCTGCAGCCCCGCCCACCCCAGCCAATTGCAGCACTGCAGCCCCGCCCACCCCAGCCAATTGCAGCACTGCAGCCCCGCCCACCCCAGCCAGCAGCGGCTCTGCAGCCCCGCCCACCCCAGCCCCCGACCATTGGTGGATGGAAGCCCCCCACCATTGGCTCCCAGGCTTGCTGGCTAGGTGCGGGTCTAGGCAGCTTCCCAGCTCAGTGGGACTGGCCTGCTTTGGAACAGCGGCAGTGCCCAGGAAGCCTGTGAACTGGGCCTGCCAGGGAAGCCATGGTGAGCTGGAAGCCAGCCAGGTGGGGTCAGGGAAGGCAGGGCCATGCACACCACACCCTTCACTGCTGGGCTTCTAAGGGCATTGGCCAGATGAACAAGCACACGCAGAACTGAATTGGCCCTGATGGCCTGCAAGGGAGGGGGGCCCGGGGCCTGGGGCGTCAGCTGGGATATATGGGGGCAGGGAGTCTCTGCATGGCCGATGTTTGAATTAAAATACAGCTTTCCCCTGTATTTTATTATTATTATTATTATTATTATTATTA